CCTCAGCCTCCCAAAGTGCTGGGATTACAGGCGTGAGCCGCGGTGCCCAGCCTGCACTACTATTATCATACAATTTACTTCTACATTTGCTATAAATTCCTTAATACATTGTTATTATTTTTGCTTTAGGTAATCAACTATCTTTTAACTTGATTCAAAAATAAGAAAAAAATTACCTTCTATTTCCTATTTCTGGTGTCATTTATTCCTTTGTGTAGATCCGTATTTCTGCCTGAAGAACTTCCTTTAACATAAAGGTCCCCAACCCCTGGGTCACAGACCGGTTAGGAACCACGCCACACAGCAGGAGGCGAGCGCTGGCGGGCGGGCAAGGGAAGTTTCATCCGTATTAATTCATCGTGGTCTGAGGCTGAAGACCGCGACATACTCTGGTTCTGACCTATGCGTTCCTTCCACGCCCCTTATCCCACCAGAGTGTGAGCTCCATGGGGTGGGAATATTCTGGAACGTCTGCTGGTTTTATTCTTTGCCTTCTCCCCAACTAGGACCTGGCACAGGAGGGTGCGCATTACCTCTCGGCAAACAGAACAACTAACTGGCCTAGTTTGCTGGGGACCGAAGGATTTCCTGGAACCGGAGCCCGCTTGCCCAGCAGGCATGGTGTATTCTGTACCTCAGGCCCGCAAAAATGTTTTAAAGAAAAAAATGAGCTTTAGGGTAGAAGAAAAGGTTTTATTTTTCTTTCTCACATTGGAAAAAATGAAAACTTTCGGACCCATGAAATTTTATTACATTTTGCCAAAAACAGAACCAATAACATAAGTATTCAAAGTTATGTAAAGATAATTATTTAATATGAACATTATGATGGTGAGAGGGACCACGGAGCAAGGGGCTGCCTTGCAGGCCTGCCTTCCAGCTTTGCTACAGGGACCAGAAGCGGGAGCTGAGCGCAGGGGAGGCAGGCGGAGGCCATGGGCAGCGAGGCGGGTGCGCCAAAGGGCGCCAGTTCCGGAGCTGCTGGGCCTGGGCTGCAGGAGGGCGGAGCTGGGGCCGCAAGGCTGGTGCCGGCCGACAAACGACGCGGCGCGGGCGAGTGGGCGGAGGCGGCTGCGGGGAAGGCTGGGCTGCCGCGGGACGCGGTGAAGATAGCCTGCGGAGTGTCCGGGCTGAACACGTGAGTCTGAGGGTCGCCAGGGAATCACTGCGCTGACCACCTGTCTTTGCCACCTGCTGTGCAGGGTTGCAGCACTCCCAGTAGACCAGGAGCTCCGGGAGGCAGGGCCGGCCCCACGTCCTCTGCGCACCACCCTGAGTTGGATCCTCTGTGCGCCACCCCTGAGTTGGATCCAGGGCTAGCTGCTGTTGACCTCCCCACTCCCACGCTGCCCTCCTGCCTGCAGCCATGACGCCCCTGCTCACCCTGATCCTGGTGGTCCTCATGGGCTTACCTCTGGGTAAGATGGACAAAGGACAGAGGGATGGGCAGCCGTTCCCTTCCCGCCCATCTGCCAACCCCAGCCCAGGCCTTGGACTGCCACGTGTGTGCCTACAACGGAGACAACTGCTTCAACCCCATGCGCTGCCCGGCTATGGTTGCCTACTGCATGACCACGCGCACCTGTGAGTCTGGGGGCCCTGCGTGGCCCTGCCTGCGTTTGTGTCCTGTCTGTCCCCATGTCCGCAGCTGCAGCCGAAGCCATATGGTGTCACCAGTGCACGGGCTTCGGAGGGTGCTCCCATGGATCCAGATGCCTGAGGGACTCCACCCACTGTGTCACCACTGCCACCCGTAAGTGGGAACAGTGGTGGGCTGGCCACGTCGGAGCTCCATGGTTTCTCTCCTGCCCACTCAGGGGTCCTCAGCAACACCGAGGATTTGCCTCTGGTCACCAAGATGTGCCACATAGGCTGCCCCGATATCCCCAGCCTGGGCCTGGGCCCCTACGTATCCATCGCTTGCTGCCAGACCAGCCTCTGCAACCATGACTGACGGCTGCCCTCCTCCAGGCCCCCGGACGCTCAGCCCCCACAGCCCCCACAGCCTGGCGCCAGGGCTCACAGCTGCCCCTCCCTCGAGACTGGCCAGCCCACCTCTCCCGGCCTCTGCAGCCACCGTCCAGCACCGCTTGTCCTAGGGAAGTCCTGCGTGGAGTCTTGCCTCAATCTGCTGCCGTCCAAGCCTGGGGCCCATCGTGCCTGCCGCCCCTTCAGGTCCCGACCTCCCCACAATAAAATGTGATTGGATCGTGTGGTACAAGCTATGCAGTGAGAGTGGAGTCCTGCCATCCT